ACCCAGACCCTGGGCAGCCTTCACCTCCCTCCCAACTGCGTTCTCCACTGCCACGTGTCCACGAGAGTCGGTCCCCCAAATCCCCCCTGCCCGCCGGGGTCCGAGCCCGGCCCCTCCGGGCTGGAAATCGGCAGCCTGCTGCTGCCCCTGCTGCTCCTGCTGTTGCTGCTGCTCTGGTACTGCCAGATCCAGTACCGGCCCTTCTTTCCCCTGACCGCCACTCTGGGCCTGGCCGGCTTCACCCTGCTCCTCAGTCTCCTGGCCTTTGCCATGTACCGCCCGTAGTGCCTCCGCGGGCGCTTGGCAGCGTCGCCGGCCCCTCCGGACCTTGCTCCCCGCGCCGCGGCGGGAGCTGCTGCCTGCCCAGGCCCGCCTCTCCGGCCTGCCTCTTCCCGCCGCCCTGGAGCCCAGCCCTGCGCCGCAGAGGACTCCCGGGACTGGCGGAGGCCCCGCCCTGCGACCGCCGGGGCTCGGGGCCACCTCCCGGGGCTGCTGACCCTCAGCCCGCACTGGGAGTGGGCTCCTCGGGGTCGGGCATCTGCTGTCGCTGCCTCGGCCCCGGGCAGAGCCGGGCCGCCCCGGGGGCCCGTCTTAGTGTTCTGCCGGAGGACCCAGCCGCCTCCAATCCCTGACAGCTCCTTGGGCTGAGTTGGGGACGCCAGGTCGGTGGGAGGCTGGTGAAGGGGAGCGGGGAGGGGCAGAGGAGTTCCCCGGAACCCGTGCAGATTAAAGTAACTGTGAAGTTTTCACTCTTGCAGTGTGTCTGAGTGTGTGCGGGCTGGCGGGCGGGGAGTCCTCGCCCCTTGGGAGAGAAGGGCACGGACTGCGCCTGGGGTCTGGCCCTCCGCCTTCCCTTCTCCCCAGCGTTCTGCTCTGGCTTTGGCGCCGGCCTCCGTGGCCCCGCCCTCGGCGCCGGGCGCGCACTTCCCGCGGGCGGGGCTCGCGGCTCCCTGGCTCGCAGTGCCTGCCGGGAGCCACGTCTCCGAAGACCGATAGCTGCTTCGGGATTGGCGTCCGGGCGGCTATCTAGGGGCTGCTGGGAAGATGGCGGACTCGGTGGCTAGCCGATGAGGAGGCCGCGGGGGGAACCCGGCCCCCGGGCCCCGAGACCGACTGAGGGAGCGACCTGCGCAGGGCCCGGGGAGTCATGTAGGGGTGGCGCCTGCGGGGAGGGCTGCGGGAGGGCAGCGGGAGCTGGTGTTAGCGGCAGCGGCCACGGTCTCCTGGCGTCCCTGGGCCGGGGTGGGTGTTGGGGCCCCCGACTTCGCCGACTCCGCGCCATCGCAAAGCGGTGCACTCGGGCTCCACGCGCGCCCTGCGAGGTGGGCGCTGCGTTTTCATTTCACGGGTGAGGAGACTTAGAGAGACGAAGCCACTTGTCCAAGGTCACGCCGCTGGTGAGTGGGAGCGCCCAGCATGGAACCCAGCACCGTCCAGCCGCGGAGCCCGCGTTCCACCCTCTGTGCCGCCGCCGCCTCCTGTGGGAGAGGGAGGTGGTCGGGAGAGTGCACGCCGGTGCCGCCTGGGCTCCAGACTGGGCGCGACCACTAACCCGGTTAATGACCTCGGGCTTAACTTAACCCCTTCGCTGCTCTGGGCCTGCGTTTCTCCACCGGTGAAATGAGGTAATGCCAGCCCTGCCTACTCTTCATGGGCGTGTAAGGAGCATCAGAGATGGTGCATGTGGAATTGCTTTGCAAGTAGTGCTGCGCTGAGCGCACTGAGGATTATGATTGCTGTTTCAAAGGCGTGGAAGGAGGCAGAGGGGCGGGGTGGGGAAGAGGCCCAGAGCAGTCACAAAGGCTTGCTCTGACCACAGGCCCCCTAAATGAGGAGTGAGGTAAGCAGTAGGTAGCAGGTCTTTCTCCCCTTTGGAGAAAACCTCACCCCCTTTTTTGGGCTGCCCCTCAGGGTCTCCATCACCCAACTCCATGCTTCGAGTCCTGCTCTCTGCTCAGACCTCCCCTGCTCGGCTGTCTGGCCTGCTGCTGATCCCTCCAGTACAGCCCTGCTGTTTGGGGCCCAGCAAATGGGGGGACCGGCCTGTTGGAGGAGGCCCCAGTGCAGGTCCTGTGCAAGGACTGCAGCGGCTTCTGGAACAGGCGAAGAGCCCTGGGGAGCTGCTGCGCTGGCTGGGCCAGAACCCCAGCAAGGTGCGCGCCCACCACTACTCGGTGGCGCTTCGTCGTCTGGGCCAGCTCTTGGGGTCTCGGCCACGGCCCCCTCCTGTGGAGCAGGTCACACTGCAGGACTTGAGTCAGCTCATCATCCGAAACTGCCCCTCCTTTGACATTCACACCATCCACGTGTGTCTGCACCTTGCAGTCTTACTTGGTGAGGAGGGGCTTGAGGTGGGCGCCTGGGGGTTACCAGGCTGCCTTTTACCTCTCCCCCTCAGGCTTTCCATCTGATGGTCCCCTGGTGTGTGCCCTGGAACAGGAGCGAAGGCTCCGCCTCCCTCCGAAGCCACCTCCCCCTTTGCAGCCCCTTCTCCGAGGTGGGCAAGGGTTGGAAGCTGCTCTAAGCTGCTGAGGCCCAGCGTGACAGGCTGCTCTTCACAGAGGCAAGGCCAGAGGAACTGACTCCCCACGTGATGGTGCTCCTGGCCCAGCACCTGGCCCGGCACCGGTTGCGGGAGCCCCAGCTTCTGGAAGCCATTGCCCACTTCCTGGTGGTTCAGGAAACGCAACTCAGCAGCAAGGTGGGCTTGCCACCCACCCTCCAGTGCATCTCACACTGGGTAATGAACTGCTCTTCCTCCACAGGTGGTACAGAAGTTGGTCCTGCCCTTTGGGCGACTGAACTACCTGCCCCTGGAACAGCAGTTTATGCCCTGCCTTGAGAGGATCCTGGCTCGGGAAGCAGGGGTGGCACCCCTGGCTACAGTCAACATCTTGATGTCACTGTGCCAACTGCGGTGCCTGCCCTTCAGAGCCCTGCACTTTGTTTTTTCCCCTGGCTTCATCAACTACATCAGTGGTACGCAGCCAGGATGGCTGGCTGGGCCCCTGAGCCCAGAGCCCCAGTCCCCGCCTCCCCACAGGCACCCCTCATGCTCTGATTGTGCGTCGCTACCTCTCCCTGCTGGACACGGCCGTGGAGCTGGAGCTCCCAGGATACCGGGGTCCCCGCCTTCCCCGAAGGCAGCAAGTGCCCATCTTTCCCCAGCCTCTCATCACCGACCGTGCCCGCTGCAAGTACAGGTGGATGGGGCAGCCTGGGGCAAGGGGAGGGGCCCTTCCTGCTACTGGTGTCCTTTCTCCTCAGTCACAAGGACATAGTAGCTGAGGGGTTGCGCCAGCTGCTGGGGGAGGAGAAATACCGCCAGGACCTGACTGTGCCTCCAGGCTACTGCACAGGTGAGCAAGGGGCAGGCGGCAGGCCCGGGGAGGGGTAACCTGCCGCCCTCTCCTCTCCCCACAGCTACCCTTCGAGGAACTGGAGTCCCAGAGAGGCCTGCCCCAGCTCAAGAGCTACCTGAGGCAGAAGCTCCAGGCCCTGGGCCTGCGCTGGGGGCCTGAAGGGGGCTGAGGGGTTGATGTGGGGTTCAGGATGGCCCCCCCATGGGGGGTGGATGATTTGCACTTTGGTTCCCTGTGTTTTGATTTCTCATTAAAGTTCCTTTCCTTCCCCGTTGTGAATCTCAGTTTTGGGACGGGGAGCA